TATCAATAAAAAAGGAAAGAAAAGAAATAATGCTTGTAGAGCGTTCGGCACAGTGTCGGGTTATACTGTAAACATTCAGTAGTTGGCGCTAGTTATTAGAGCGGTGTTCCTGGATGAGCCACCTCCATGTTGAGCCTGTAAAACTGGCCTAATATGTTCTCTATGAGTCACTGCATTGCTCTGCAAATCAGATAAAACGTCACTCGTAGGTCAGTTATTAACAACCCCACTGATAATCTTTGGAAAAAACTGACATAATTTTCTTTTTCTTTTTTTTTTGGTGAGACGGAGATTTACTCGTTGCCCAGGCTGGAGTGCAATGGCGCGATCTTGGCTCACCGCATCCTCCGCCTCCCAGGTCCAAGCGATTCTCCTGCCTCAGGCTCCCGAGTAGCTGGGATTACAGGCATGTGTGACCACGCCCGGCTAATTTTGTATTTTTAGTAGAGACGGGGTTTCACCGTGTTGCCCAGGCTGATCTCGAACTCCTCACCTCAGGTAATCCGCCCGCCTCGGCCTCCCAAAGTTCTGGGATTACAGGCGTGAGCCACTGCGCCCGGCCAGAAACTGCCACAATTTTCTAAAGAGGAAAAAAAAATCCCTTCTAAGCTATCCCCTCCCGACGAGACCCTTCCTGTTCCTTTAAAATGGGCCGGGCAGCAGAAAGACGAGTGAGTGACAGCAGACAGGCCAATCAGAAGCGGCCCCGTCTCGGGCCCACCCCGAGGCCTGGCCCAACCGCGTCCCGGTAGCTCCCGGAATAGGAGCGTTGCGAGACGGTCGGTTCCAAGTGGGCCTGGGCGCGGGGGAGAGGCGGGTCTGTCCTCGGGAACTGCAAGGCCCTGTGAGCGGGAGGACTGGGATCCCGGCCGCGGCTGCTGGAAGCGTCGAAGCTCAGCGGGGCCGCGGACACTGACCTGTGCTTAGAACTCATCCTGGCCCGCAGAGCCTGCCGCGAGTCCCTGGCGTCCCCTGTGGCGGGCTCTTGGAGCCACTTTCCCGAGCGGAAGTCAGCCCGCGGCTCGGACTCCGGCGGGACCTGCTCGGAGGAATGGCGCCGCCGGGTGAGGAGTTGCGCGTGGCTTTGGGGAGAGGGTAGAGTGTACTGAATGGTTGTTTCCCCCCAAGGTTCAAGCACTGTCTTCCTGTTGGCCCTGACAATCATAGCCAGCACCTGGGCTCTGACGCCCACTCACTACCTCACCAAGCATGACGTGGAGAGACTAAAAGCCTCGCTGGATCGCCCTTTCACAAATTTGGAATCTGCCTTCTACTCCATCGTGGGACTCAGCAGCCTTGGTGCTCAGGTGCCAGATGCAAAGGTAAGGCTGCTTTTGTCCTGGTGGTCAGGGTGCCACTTAACATTGACTTTTCCCCACTGTGTAGAAAGCATGTACCTACATCAGATCTAACCTTGATCCCAGCAATGTGGATTCCCTCTTCTACGCTGCCCAGGCCAGCCAGGCCCTCTCAGGATGTGAGGTGAGTCCGGGTTCCTACGCTGACAATGACTTCTAAAACTCTGTGTCTGCCAATTCTTTCTTAGATCTCTATTTCAAATGAGACCAAAGATCTGCTTCTGGCAGCTGTCAGTGAGGACTCATCTGTTACCCAGATCTACCATGCAGTTGCAGCTCTAAGTGGCTTTGGCCTTCCCTTGGCATCCCAAGAAGCACTCAGTGCCCTTACTGCTCGTCTCAGCAAGGAGGAGACTGTGCTGGCGTGAGTTGTCATCTCGAGCATTTCTCAGGCTTTTGTGTTCACCGTTTCACTGCAAACCCTGAAGGAGGGTGTGGAGCACCGTTCTGGAATCCCGTTCGTTGTTTAGCAAGAGGTTGGTGATACCAAATCCCCCTTTCAAAACAGCATTCATTGGGGTTCTACTCTTTACCTTCCAGAACAGTCCAGGCTCTGCAGACAGCATCCCACCTGTCCCAGCAGGCTGACCTGAGGAGCATCGTGGAGGAGATTGAGGTGTGAATCTTTTGCCAAATGCATCTCCCAGCACATCCAGCATATTTCTGTTTTGTTATGGCAGGACCTTGTTGCTCGCCTGGATGAACTCGGGGGCGTGTATCTCCAGTTTGAAGAAGGACTGGAAACAACAGCGTTATTTGTGGCTGCCACCTACAAGCTCATGGATCATGTGGGGACTGAGCCATCCATTAAGGAGGTACCTATCTAACAATTTTCAGGCATGAAACCAGAGAAACAGCTGCATTTCGCATTTCTTTCAGGATCAGGTCATCCAGCTGATGAACGCGATCTTCAGCAAGAAGAACTTTGAGTCCCTCTCCGAAGCCTTCAGCGTGGCCTCTGCAGCTGCTGTGCTCTCGCATAATCGCTACCACGTGCCAGTTGTGGTTGTGCCTGAGGGCTCTGCTTCCGACACTCATGAACAGGCTATCTTGCGGGTAAGACATCCATGCCCAAAGTGTGCCCCTCTGTTGTAACAAATAATTTTTTATTTATTTCCAGTTGCAAGTCACCAATGTTCTGTCTCAGCCTCTGACTCAGGCCACTGTTAAACTAGAACATGCTAAATCTGTTGCTTCCAGAGCCACTGTCCTCCAGAAGACATCCTTCACCCCTGTAGGGTAAGTCCTGATCATATTTTGGTGGGGCGCTGGTTCTTGCTAAGCCCATTGTCATTCTTAACAGGGATGTTTTTGAACTAAATTTCATGAACGTCAAATTTTCCAGTGGTTATTATGACTTCCTTGTCGAAGTTGAAGGTGACAACCGGTATATTGCAAATACCGTAGAGGTAGGTGTTTTTCTTTCCTTCCCATTGCCATGACCTGGCAACTGTCTTCTCTATTTTCCTCTAGCTCAGAGTCAAGATCTCCACTGAAGTTGGCATCACAAATGTTGATCTTTCCACCGTGGATAAGGATCAGAGCATTGCACCCAAAACTACCCGGTAGGTGAGATGCCACCTGATCACTCAGGGAGCTCTGAAGACTAACTCTATATGCCTCTTTCAGGGTGACATACCCAGCCAAAGCCAAGGGCACATTCATCGCAGACAGCCACCAGAACTTCGCCTTGTTCTTCCAGCTGGTAGATGTGAACACTGGTGCTGAACTCACTCCTCACCAGGTCAGGAAGACACCTAGACAGTTCTCTTAACCCAGATGAAAGATTGTATTATTCTTCCATCTAGACATTTGTCCGACTCCATAACCAGAAGACTGGCCAGGAAGTGGTGTTTGTTGCCGAGCCAGACAACAAGAACGTGTACAAGTTTGAACTGGATACCTCTGAAAGAAAGATTGAATTTGACTCTGCCTCTGGCACCTACACTCTCTACTTAATCATTGGAGATGCCACTTTGAAGAACCCAATCCTCTGGAATGTGGTATGTGCCTGAATGTACCCCGACCCAGGTGATGTGCTTTTACAGACTGTCCTTATTTTTCTAGGCTGATGTGGTCATCAAGTTCCCTGAGGAAGAAGCTCCCTCGACTGTCTTGTCCCAGAACCTTTTCACTCCAAAACAGGAAATTCAGGTATATCCCAAAGGGCCTATCCACTAAACGTGTTCTTAAGTCTTCTTGGTGTGTCTTTCGGCAGCACCTGTTCCGCGAGCCTGAGAAGAGGCCCCCCACCGTGGTGTCCAATACATTCACTGCCCTGATCCTCTCGCCGTTGCTTCTGCTCTTCGCTCTGGTGAGTGGCTGTAATTAGCGTGGGCAGCATGCGCCTTTTTAATTTATTTCTCCCCATCATTCAGTGGATCCGGATTGGTGCCAATGTCTCCAACTTCACTTTTGCTCCTAGCACGATTATATTTCACCTGGGACATGCTGGTAAGTGCCCCAGGCTGCTAATTACCTGTAACTTAATTGGATGTCATGACACCTCTTCTTGCAGCTATGCTGGGACTCATGTATGTCTACTGGACTCAGCTCAACATGTTCCAGACCTTGAAGTACCTGGCCATCCTGGGCAGTGTGACGTTTCTGGCTGGCAATCGGATGCTGGCCCAGCAGGCAGTCAAGAGGTAAGGCCAGACATGAGCCAGGGATCTAGAGTTCTTGATTCTCAAACCCTCTTTCCTTTGGCAGGATCGCTGCAGAGCAGAGCAGTAGATTGGCAAAATATAGGACACTACGGTAAAGATGAAGGGCGGACTCATCCCAGAAGCGTAATTCTGTGTTTGTCTCCATTTTCTTTCAGAACAGCACATTAGTTCCAGAAGAAAGATGGAAATTCTGAAAACTGAATGTCAAGAAAAGGAGTCAAGAACAATTCACAGTATGAGAAGAAAAATGGAAAAAAAAAACTTTATTTAAAAAAGAAAAAAGTCCAGATTGTAGTTATACTTTTGCTTGTTTTTCAGTTTCCCCAACACACAGCAGATACCTGGTGAGCTCAGATAGTCTCTTTCTCTGACACTGTGTAAGAAGCTGTGAATATTCCTAACTTACCCAGATGTTGCTTTTGAAAAGTTGAAATGTGTAATTGTTTTGGAATAAAGAGGGTAACAATAGGAACAAAGGCCTGATTGAGAGCTTATTCTCATACT